TACAAAAACAGCAAGGAGAAAGAGCAAATAATCCCATTAAAACGTGGGCATATGACGTGGACAGACATTTCTCAAAAGAGGATATACAAATGGACAAGACATATTTGAAAAAATGTTCAACATTGCTCATCATCAAGGAAACACCAATGAACACCAGGGTGAGATAGCACCTTACCCCGGCCAGAATGACCACGATTAAAAACTCAATAAACAATAGATGTTGGTGCAAATGTGGTGGAAAAGAATGCTTTTACGCTGCTGGTGGGAATCAAAATTAGTCCAACCCCTATGGACAACAGTATGGAGACTCCTTAAAGAACTAATAGTCGATACACCATACGATCCAGCAATACCACGACTGGGTATCTACCCAACGGAAACGAAGTCATTATGTGAAAAAGACAGCTGCACATGTATGTTTATCGCAGCACAATTCACAATCGCCAGCGTGTGGCATCGACCTAAGTGCCCATCGACTGATGAGTGGAGGAAGAAAATGTGTATATACACCATGAAATGCTAGTCAGGCGTAAAAAAAAGAACAAAATCGTGTCTTTTGTGGCAACTTGGATGCAACTGCAGGCCATTATCCTAAGTGAGCTAACTCAGGAACGGAAAACCGAATACCGCATGTTCTCGGTGTGAGCTAAGCTATAGGTACACAAAAGTACCTGATCTCGTGTGTTCTGGCGGTGGGAAAGGTGGCCCCTCAGGGAACCTGGCTCCCACGTCCCTGTGCCTCAAGGGAGAACAGAACCTGTGACGCCTTCACTTGCCTCCCTCCATGACCCGTTCTGTGAAACTTCCCCTGCCCCCAGCGCCTAGGCCAAGGAGAATTCCCAGCCCTGTTGCGAATCCTTTCTTGGTTCCCGCGTGAGATTGAGCGGGGTGCCACTGAGTGAGCTCCAGATCGACGCTGAGCCTCGGGGGATGTATTGGCGCTTCCTGCTCTCCGTAGCAAGTCGTCATCCAGCAGAACCTCGGGACGACACTTCGGTTTCTATGACAACCAAGGTAAACGTTTCTTTCCTGGCGGCAGACACACATCGCAAGGATATTTACAGAGCGGACAGCTGGAATAGCTGTAGGAACGTCAAGACTAGTAGGTGTCTGCTATCGATGTGACTGTGTCGGGGCTTAGTGAATGTTCCCTTTTTATCTCATAGATCCCGGTATGCGGAAGTAGATCAATATTTGCACATCGTGATCTAGCTGGATCTGCAATATAGACAGGTAAAGGTAAACCTAGACAGACATAGATGTAGACCTGTGCTTAATTTCCTATCTGTGTTTGTGTTTCCAGGTTGACATTAGGAGTGCATAGGTCCTGAGCATCTACACGCGGTGCCACTGGGTCGCCAGAAGAACAGCGCACTTCAGGGGCACAGAGTGGGGTTGAAGGGTCTGCACACCAGCGCTTGCAGTGTGAGCAGCAAGAGATCCAGCTCACAGAACCAAACCTGCTGCGATCCATGTGACACTGGGTAAGATTTCCCCATTTACTAAACATTCACTTTACATTTCCGCTCTCCCTTTACCATGTTGCAGCATACTCCAGAATTGTCCATTGGAAACACGAGTTCAAGTGCCTCAGGGAGATTCAGGAGGAGGAACACAGCCCACCCACACTGCACCCCCTTTGCAGTCTGAAGGCAAGGGATGCTCTGAAGAGCAGCTTGGTTTAGGAGAGACCTACGGTAGCAGAGGGTGTGGCAGGCAGACCCCTCGGCCTCCCTTAGCTACCTTTTCCCAGCTCATCATGGACTCGGAGTACGTCCTATGCTCTTGGAAAGGCCGACTATGGCCAGCAAAGGTTTTGTGCACACGTGGGACTTCACCAAAAACGAAGCCTGAAAAGGCGATTTCTCTAGAAGTTCAAATCCTCGCAGTAGATGAAAAAATCAAGGTGAAAAGCACAGACGTGAAGACCCCAACTAAGTTTGAGATGGAAGACATTGCCGCCTCTGCAGCAGCACAGACGAAGCTCGGTGCCCCACTCAGAGAGAAGATGGGGTACAGAGGAACCCTTCGGGTGGCCCTGGAGATTCTGAAAGAGAGAACAAATCTGGGTGGAGGAAGGAAACCACATGAACTAGAGAGCACCACACCCTCTCAGCTTTCTCAAAAGGTGCCCGAAAAGCCAGCCAGTTCTGTCCCTCGTGAAGATGACTGGAGATGCAAAGGCGACCTAAGGAGGAGTCTTGGGAAGAGGGAAAACCCAAGCTCACCGACGGTCCCTTCAGAGAGTAAGCGTGCCCTGCGGGATGACAGGTCGCAGGAGCCCACAGCCATTGCCCCTACTCCAGGCGCCCTGCCCGGGGACAGGTCAGGGGCGCCCAGGGCCATTGCCCCTACTCCAGGAGCCATGCTCAGTGGCAGGTCACGGGCACGCAGGGCCATTGCCCCTACGCCAAGCGCCCTGCGAGGTTACAGGTCTTGGGCGCACAGGGCCATTGCCCCTACCCCAGGCTGCCTGTACAGTGACAGGTCACGGGCGCACAGGGCCATTGCCCCTGCTCGAGGCACCAAGCATGGTGGCAGGTCATGGGCATGCAGGTCCATTGCCCCCAAACCAGGCTCCCTGTGCGGGGACAGGTCACAGGCGAGCAGGGCCATTGACCCTACCTTAGGCGCCAGGCGCGGTGGCAGGTCACGGGCCCACAGAGCCATTGCCCCTACTCCAGGCTCCCTGTGCGGCAACAGGTCACGGGCTTGCGGAGCCATTGCCCTTACTCCAGGTGTCCTGTGCGGTGTCAGGTCACGGGTGCCAAAGGACATTACCCCTACTCCAGGCGCCCTGCGAGGTTACAAGTCATGGGTGTGCAGGGCCATTGCCCCTACTCCAGGTGCCCTGCGCGGAGACAGGTCAGCAGCACGCACGGCCGTTGTCCGTACTCCAGGTGCCCTTGGCAGGGACAGGTCACGGGCACGCAGCGCCATTGCTTCTACTCCAGGGACCCTGCAGGGAAACAGGTCATCTGTGTCCAAGGCCATTGCCCCTACTCCAGGTGCCCTGCGTGGAGACAGGTCAGCAGCGCGCACGGCCTTTGTCCCTACTCCAGGCGCCCTTCACAGGGACAGGTCACGGGCCCGCAGCGCCATTGCTTCTACTCCAGGGACCCTGCGGGGAAACACGTCATCTGCGTGCAAGGCCATTGCCCCTACTCCAGGTGCCCTGCGAGGTTACAAGTCATGGGCGCGCAGGGCCATTGCACCTAACCCAGGTGCCTGGCGCGGTTACAGGTCAACGACAGGCACCGCCATTGCACCTAATCTGGGCGCCCTGGGCGGCAACAGGTCAGCGGCACGCACGGACATTGCCCCTACTCCAGGCGCCCTGCGAGGTTACAGGTCATGGACGCGCAGGGCCATTGCCCCTACTCCAGGCACTCTGAGCAGTTACAGGTCACGGTCCCGCAGGACCATTGCCTCTACTCCAGCCACCCTGCGTGGTGAAAAGTCACGGGCGCACACCAGCCTTGCCCCCACCCCAGGTGCTTTGCGCGGTGACGGTTCACGAGCACGCAGGGCCATTGTCCCTACTACATGCCCATTGTGCGAGATATGGTCACGGGTGGGCATAGGCATTGCCCCTATTGCAGATGCCCTGCGCCGTGACAGGTCACCAGTGCGCAGGGCCATTGCCCCTACTCCAGGCACTCTGAGCGGTTACAGGTCACGGGCACGCACGGCCATTGCCCCTACTCCAGGCACCCTGCGAGGTTACAGGCCACGGTCCCGCAGGGCCATTGCCTCTACTCCAGCCACCCTGCGTGGTGAAAAGTCACGGGCGCACACCAGCCTTGCCCCCGCCCCAGGTGCTTTGCGCGGTGACGGTTCACGAGCACGCAGGGCCATTGTCCCTACTACATGCCCATTGTGCGAGATATGGTCACGGGTGGGCATAGGCATTGCCCCTATTGCAGATGCCCTGCGCCGTGACAGGCCACCAGTGCGCAGGGCCATTGCTCCTACTCCAGGCGCCCTGCGCTGTGACAGGTCACGAGAGCTCACAGCCATTGATCCTACTCCAGGAGCTCTGTGCAGTGACAGGTCAGGGGCAAGCAGGGCCATTGCCCCCACTCCAGGCACTTTGTGCAGTGAAAGGTCCCGGGTGCGCAGGGCCATTGCCCCTACTCCATGCGCACTGTGCGGGAAGGGGTCACAGGTGGGCATGGGCGTTGCCCCTACTCCAGGTGCACTGCGCAGGGACAGGTCACAGGCAGGCAGGGCCATTGCACCTACTCCATCCGCACTGTTCAGGGTTGGGTCACGGGTGGGCACAGGCATTGCCCTTCCTGCAGGTGCCCTGCACCGTGACAGGTCACCGGTGCGCAGGGCCGTTGCTCCCACTCCAGGCACCCTGCACTGTGACGGGTCACGAAAATGCACGGCCACTGGTTCTACTCCAGGAGCCCTGCCCGGCGACAGGTCAGGGGTGAGCAAGGCCACTGCCCCTGCTCCAGGCGCCTTGTGCAGTGAAAGGTCCCGCGCACGCAGGAGCATTGCCCCTACTCCATGTTTACTGTGCGGGGACAGGTCATGGGTGGGTATGGGCATTGCACCTACTCCAGGCGCCCTGCTTGGTGGCAAATCAAGGAAATGCAGGGCCATTGCTATTACTCCCGGCGCCCTGCGTGGTGGCAGGTCACAGAAACGCAGGGTCGTTGCTCCTACTCCAGAGGCCCTGCACGGTGACGGGTCATGGACTTATATGGCCATTGCTCCTACTCCAGGTGCCCTGCACGGTGACAGCTCACCAGCCCACACGTCCATTATTCCCTCTCCAGGCGCCCTGCATGGTGACGGGCCACCAGCGCACATGGCCTTTCCTTCTACTCCAGGCACCCTGCATGGTGATGCCTCTCACGCACACATGGCCATTGCTCCTACTCCAGGCACGATGCGCGGTGACAGCTCAACAGCGCGCACGGCCACTGCCCCATCTCCAGGGGCCCTGCGAGGTGACAGGTCATGGAAACGCAAGGCCATTGCTTCTACTCCAGGTGCCCTGCATGGTAACAGGTCTGACAGGTCACGGAAATGCAAGGCCATTGCTTCTACTCCAGGCACCCTGCACGTTGAGAGGTCACCAGCACTCAGGGCCATTGTTCCAACTCCAGGCACCCTGGGCCGTGACAGCTCACCAGGGCGCACGTCCATTATTCCTTCTCCAGGCGCCCTGCATGGTGACAGGTCACCAGCACACCTGGACATTGCTTCTACTCCAGGCGCCCTGCACGGTGACAGCTCTCAGGCACACACGGCCATTGCTCCTACTCCAGGCACCATGCGCGGTGACAGCTCAACAGCTCGCATGGCCATTGCCCCATCTGCAGGGGCCCTGAGAGGTGACAGGTCATGGAAACGCAAGGCCATTGCTTCTACTCCAGGTGCCCTGCGTGGTAACAGGTCTGACAGGTCACGGAAACGCAAAGCCATTGCTTCTACTCCAGGTGCCCTGCTCGGTAACAGGTCTGACAGGTCACGGAAACACAAGGCCATTGCTCCTACTCCAGGTGCCCCGCGCATTGACAGGTCACCAGCATGCAGGGCCATTGCTCCTACTCCAGGCGCCCTGGGTGATGACAGCTCAACGGCCATTGCCCCTACTCCAGGGACCCCGCGAGGTGACAGTTCGCCAGCAAACACGGCCATTGCTTCTACTCCAGGCGCCCTGCACGGTGACACCTCTCAGACACACAAGGCCATTGCTCCTACTCCAGGTGACCTGGGCGGTGGCAGCTCATCAGCGCACAAGGCCATCACTCCTTCTCCAGGTGCCCTGCATGGTGACAGGTCACCAGCACACACGGCCATTGCTTCTACTCCAGGAGCCCTGCATGGTGACAGCTCCCAGGTGCACACGACCATTGCTCCAACTCCAGGCGCCCTGCGCGATGACAAGTCATGGAAACGCAAGGCCATTGCTCCCACTCCAGGCACCCTGCACTGTGACAGCTCACGAACGTGCACCGCCTTTGCTCCTACTCCAGGCGCCCTGCATGCTGACAGGTCACCAGCGCACCAGGACATTACTCTTACTTCAGGCGCCCTGCACTGTGACAGCTCAAGAGAAAGCAGGGCCGTTGCTCCTATTCTAGGCGCCCTGCACCGTGTCGGCTCTCAGGCACACAAGGCTATTGCTTCTACTCCAGGCCCTCTGCGCGGTGACAGCTCACCATTTCACACAGCCATTGCACCTATGCCAGGGGCCCTGCATGGTACCAGGTCATGGAAACGCGAAGCCATTTCTCAGACTCCATTTGTCACCCTGTGTGGTGACAGCTCAGGAGAACGCATGGCCATTGCTCCTACTCCAGGCGCCCTGCACAGTGACAGGTCACAGACACATACGGCCATCGATCCTACTCCAAGTGTCCTGCGCAGTGACAGCTCACCAGCGTGCATGGCCATTGATCCTACTCCAGGTGCCCTGGGCAGGGACAGGTCACAGGCGCTCATGGCCATTGCTCCTACTCCAGTTGGAATGCAAGCACATGTGTTGCAAAGCCCCCGAGCCTGCCAGGATTCCCTGACGCTTTCGCGGCATGTTTGTGAGAAAAAGGGGAAGAAAAGGGCAAACGCCTCGACTCTTATGTCCCTGCCTCCCACAGTAACGGAGGAGGGTGCATCTCTGCCTCCAGGTCTCACCAGCCCTGCACCCCCCGCTCTGAAGGAAGAGACACAGGACAGCCGCCCGAAGAAGGCCCTGGCTGCATCCCCGGAAAGTTCTCCCTTCTCGGGAAACATTCAGGACCCCGGAGAGGGTGCCTGGAAGCCAGGCTGGGCAGGTATGGCTGCATCCTCTGGGTCCCGTCAGCACAGGCTGCCTTCTTCACTCCGGCTTGCCAATAGAAAAAGGAAGCGTCCAGGTCCAGATTTTCAGAGGAGACCTCAAGGACCTCAGACGCCTGGTGACGCTAAGCTTGCTAATCCTGTCACCACCATTCAAAGGGCTGGCGGTAAACAGGATGGGCAGCCCCCCAGCCTTGCTTTTCCACAGGAGCCACATCCCATCGAAAGGGGAACGATGGTCTGGTTCAAATTTCAAGATCATCCGTTTTGGCCAGCAGTGGTCAAGAGTGTCAGCAACACAGACAAGACCGCGAGGGTGCTCCTGCTTGAGGCCAACCTGCACCATGGAAAGCGGGGCATTCAAGTTCCTCTTCGAAGGCTGAAGCACCTGGATTGTAAGGAGAAAGAGAAACTGCTGAAGAGAGCCCAGAAGGCCTACAAGCAAAGCGTCAACTGGTGCTTCTCACTGATCTCCCACTACAGAGAAGGACTGGTCCGGGGTTCTTTCCGGGGCTCTTTCCTGGACTATTATGCCGCAGACATCAGCTACCCAATCAGGAGAGCCATCCAAGAGGGAGACCTGCAGATTGACTTTCCAAAGGTGAATTATGGCGACCTGGAAGACTGGGAGGAGGAGACCTCCCTGGGCGGGAAGAGGCCTTGCAAGAAAATCCTCCCGGACCGGATGAGGGCCTCTTGGGACCGAGACAACCAGAAGCTCGTGGACTTCATCGTGAGGAGAAAGGGGGCCGACCCCCACCTTCTGGACATCTTGCAAGGCAGGAAGCAGTCCAGGTGGCTGACCGCGTTTCTGAAGCCACACAGGGATTTGCACTGCATTGAAACATACCTGGAGGATGACGATCAGTTGGAAGTCGTGGCCAAGCATTTACAAGAAATCTACAAGCAAATTGACAAGGCCAGGCTGACTCTGATAAGGGATGACAAAGTCAATTTTGTTCTGGAAGTTCTTCTGCCGGAAGCCATGATTTGTACCATCGCCGCACTTGATGGGCTGGATTACAAGGCAGCAGAGGAGAAGTACCTGCGAGGACCACCTGTGCATTACCGGGAGAAAGAGCTGTTTGACAGAAATATCTTAAAGAAGGCAAGAAGAGAACCAGCAACCACCCATACAGCTAATTAGCTCCCGCCTGCCTCCCCCGCACCCATACCTTCCCAGGGAGCTGCCTCCTTTCTAGAATTAATGAGGAAGCCTCCTCCCTTCCCCAACGCGTGTAAGTATGTTCTGGATATTCGAGACTTTGGGAATGTGAGGAATTCATTTGGGGCCCATCTCTCGCATGTGCTGGTGGCACATTCATCACCAGGTCTTCATCGCAAACTCGTGAAGAGCTATTTTGTTAAACGATTGCAACCCCTTGCGATTCCCTCAACGTCTTTGGATGTGTAGTTGTCCCGATAGGTTTGAAAGACAAGAGCATTGATTTTCATAACGTGTCTTTTGACTGGACTTGGTACTTTCACTTAGGACCTATATTCTTTTACACAAAAAGCCACTGGTATCAGCTTTTAAACAACAATAATTTTTAAAGCCTAATGTATATTTTTATGGAAACGTCAGTGAGACTTTTCATTCTTTTGGCGATACGTGGATAGAAACCATCAGATTCCTCTTTCAGATAATTCCTGCCTTTTCCCTGCTAGGCTTGTTTATTTTTTGAAAAGTAGCCCCGAGAGTTGAATCCCATGAGAGAGTCATTTTCTCCTATGTTAACACGACCTTCCGATACTTTTTCAAAAAGCAAACTGCAGGCCAAACATGAAGTTACCGAATGGCTTGCACGTAGTCCATATGTGCTTGAGTGAAATCTCAGTGTGCAGTGAGCGTCTTGTCAGCCTCATGCAAGATTGTCGCTCTGCATTTCCCTGAAATTCCACACCCTCCTTCAACGGCTGAACTGTTTCCTAGAACAGGCTTCAGGCTGTCTTCATAACTGACAGTGATGGATCTTCTCCCTCTAACTGTCGGTCCCCTGTGGAGGGCAGCTAGAGCCATCTCCTTCTTGGCCTGGCTTCTCTCCACCTGTGTGGCTGGCCCAACTGCTTAGGAGCCCGTCTACCTGCCCGTAAACTGGAGTAAAGCCAGCTCCTTGTTCTGGATCCAGAATCCCCCAAGACGTGGCCATTTGTCTCAATGTCACCAAGCTTCATCTTCCAACTTATTCACGGGCCGGCTCCAACAGGTCCCAACAATCTAGACACAGGCTGGTAAGCCATTCCCGGCTGCTAGAGGCGCCAGGGCTGGGAGTTGGAAAAATGGGTCACAGGGGCAGCCTTCATTCCGCTAAGTGGGGCCGGCCCTTGGTGGAATAATATTAAACAGATGCAATTCAGACCTAAGTTGTGAAGCCCACAGATTGCTAGGCTAACTTGAAACAAGATGGTTTTTGAGGATAAGTGTTATGGAAAAGCCAGTTTGTTTTTCAAACTTGATGCTAAAATAAACGTGAAGGCCTTCACATGAACCTGAGTCCTTTTTTAGTTCTTAGAGGAAGTC